CCCCCTGCTTGCTCAATCGATCATGACCTCTCACGCAGACCCCCTTAGAGTTGTGAGCCCTTAAAAGGGACAGGAATTGCTCACTCAGGGAGCTCGGCTCTTGAGACAGGAGTCTTGCCGATGCCCCCGGCCGAATAAATCCCTTCCTTCTTTAACCTGGTGTCTGAGGAGTTTTGTCTGCGGCTCTTCCTGCTACAGTTTGTAACCAGATTATTTCTGACAAGTTTTGATCCAGGGTTTTTTTTTAAAGATTTGTCAATTTCAAAATATTTGTTTGCTCCTGCTTCCTGTTCTCTCTCTCCCTTTTTTTTTCTTTTTTTAAGACAAGGTCTCACTCTGTCACCCAGGCCGGAGTCTAGTGGTGGGATCACTGCTCACTGCAGGATCCAACTCCCAGACTCAACAGATCCTGCCGACTCAGCCACCGACCCCATAGCTGGGAATACAGATGTACATCATCACACCCAGCTAATTTTTAAAGTTTTTTGTCGAGATGGGTCTCACTGTATTGCCCAGGCTGAGTTTTCTTCTTCTTTTTTTTACATTTTGTTTGCCTAGAATTGTATTTGATTGTAATCAAATCATGTGTCACATCTTTTTTTCAATTTGTGTGATTATTTTGTGGCCCAATACATGATTTTTTTTGCGAATATTTCATGGACTTAAATAGATAAGTCCTCTCTCTACACATAATTAAATGGAGTGTGTGCTTTGCATTATTCAGTTCCTTTATTCCCATCCTTGCTTTTGTCTGCAGATTTGTCCTATTCCAGAATGGGTATACTGAAACTTGGGTAAGGGTGAGGCCAGCGTTCTGGGTGGCCCAGGCTACTATCCCACCCGTGCCACAGAATCCACACAGAGGCCCAGCGGCGGCACTGGGTGGTGGGGAAGGGGGAGGCGGACCCAGGTTGGGGGGGCAGGCAGTCAGTGCGGTTGCCAGGAAGCGGGAAAGGGCCACAATGGGGTCTGGGAGGTGGGCGGGGCGGAGCGGGGATGTCCAGCCACGTCGCTTTGTTTTCCCACGCTAGGAGCTACCACAACAGGTCAGTGCACCTCGGGGCACCGGGTCCCCCACACGAAAATCTCCTGCCCCCACCCCACCCCCAGGTGATTCCCTTCACCAAGTCTGGGTCTAGACTTGGCCCCCGCGAGTTCACGTCCCTGCCTAATGCGCCTGGAGTCCGGGTGATGGCCCTGGATCCGCTCCCGGCCCCAAGCTCCACACAGCCGGGAAGGAAGCTCGCGTTTGTTTTGCTGGCGCCAGGGATACGGTCCAGGCCCCGCCCCGCCCCGCGCTGATCCCAGGGTAGTGGGAAAGTGCGCTCCCCAAGAATTTGCGGTGCAGGGGCCGCGGCCACCGCCTTCTGTCCGCAGGTGCTGCGAGCCGTAAGCGCCCCCCACCCGCGCTATGGGCTCGGACGCCTGGGTGGGCCTTTGGCGGCCACACCGGCCCCGCGGCCCCATCGCGGCGCACTACGGAGGCCCCGGGCCCAAATACAAGCTGCCGCCCAACACCGGTAGAAGGGGCAGGCCCCGGGATTGAGGGGTGGCCCGGCCAGACGCTAACTCGGATGCTCCCAGGCTACGCCCTGCATGACCCGTCGCGGCCGCGCGCCCCCGCCTTCACCTTCGGCGCGCGCTTCCCCACGCAGCAGACGACGTGCGGCCCCGGGCCAGGCCACCTGGTGCCCGCTCGCATGACCGTGCGCGGCACCGACGGCGCCCCCGCCTACTCCATCTACGGCCGCCCACGCCGCTCAGCGCCCTTCCTCACTCCGGGACCTGGTCAGGACCCCCGGGCCCCTGGCCACCCCAACCTAGCCCCCCACACCCTTGATCCGCCCCGCAGGCAGGTACTTCCCGGAGCGAGCGGGGAACGCGACGTACCCCAGTGCGCCTCGGCACACCATTGCTCCCCGAAACTGGGGTGTCCAGGCGGAACAGCAGAGCCCAGGTGAGGTCAGAACGGCCCATCCCAGAACTGTGCCCACTACCCCCGAGCCCTGCCTCCTCCCCAGGTCCCGCGGCCTATACGGTGCCCTCGCTCTTGGGTCCGCGCGTCATCGGCAAAGTCTCCGCCCCAACTTGCTCCATCTACGGCCGCAGAGCGGCTGGCAGTTTCTTCGAGGACCTCAGCAAGGTGGGGGAGGGGCCGGGGCGGACGCAGGGGGTCCCTGGTCCGCGGCAGTGGAGGCGGCAGCCAGCACCCTCTGCCCTCTCGCAGACCCCGGGCCCCTGCGCCTATCAGGTCGTGAGTCCAGGGGTCTACAAGTCCCGGGCCCCCCAGTTCACGATTCTGGCGCGGACTTCGCTCCCCCAAGACAACACTCGGAAGCCAGGGCCCGCGGCCTACAACGTGGATCAGGTGGCCTGGAGCCCAGGGTCAAGGGTCAGAGTCAGGAGAGTGGGGAGGGCCTGAGGTCGGAGTGATGGGATCAGAGTCCCCGGGGGTCCAGGGGTCCCGGCGCGGAGAGGATGCCGGCCCCGCGAGGTCAGCGGTGTCTCCGGGCCCGCAGCACCGGAAGCCCCGCGGCTGGAGTTTCGGGATCCGGCACTCGGACTACCTGGCCCCGCTGGTGACCGACGCGGACAACTGACCCGCCAGGCGGGAGCGGCCCCACACGTGTTTGCTTAAAGTCTGCGAGTCCGCATCGTGTCCGCCTCTCTCTCTCTCTCTCTGCGC